AGAAAGGGACTGGTATAGACTCAATGTTATGCCTTAGTCAGGTGTACTTTAGGGAAATAACTGGATGTCTTGCTTTTTAATTTTATTTTTTTAGAGAAGTTGACTTGCTATGTGGACTAGGCAGGACTGGAAGTCCTGGGCTTAAGTGATGCTCCCGCCTCAGCCTCCTAAGTAGCTTGGACTACAGCTTCCCGCCACCTCCCCCATCTTGCTTTTTAGTTTAAAGCAGGGTCAGCACATCACATGAAGTCATCTCCTTTTTGGGGATATCCCACATGTCCAGAACTGCCAGACGGTAGTGGGGTGGCCGGCTAGGCTGTGGGGAGCACGGAGATTTATTTGCAAAGGAGGACCTGGACAAATGTGCCCCCACATCCTCTCAGGCGAGGAGAATGGACGAGAGTGAGAGGCCGACCCGTGTTCCCGTGTTACTGTGTACGGAGTAGTGGGTCCGAGGGACCTAGGTGTGGACAGGGACAGGCAAGGCGACAGCGAGGAGAAACGAAAATCACATCGGTGGCGGTTGCTCTGCACACAACTCGCTCGCTACCGCACGCTCCACGCTCTGCACTACGCCGATCCGGGGACAGGAGCAGGAGGCTGTGGCTGCACTCAGACTTCGGGACAGGCCGAGCTGAAAACCGTGAGAGGGGTGGGGTGGAGGCGACCGAAACGCCAAGGCTGGGTTCCCGGAACGCGCGGGGACTAGGGTGGAAGGCAACTTCGGGGAAACTGGGAAAGGCGACCGGGACCTCGGGGACGCCCCGTACCCCGGGCGTAAACTCACTCCCGCGTTAGCGGCCCCAAAGCGGGGAGGGGGTGGTCCCGTGGTCCGCACCCAGGGGAGCTCAGTGGACTGTGCGCCTTGCCTTTCTGCTGCGCAAAGCCCAGTCCAGGTCATCACCTCGGGCGGGGCGGACTCGGCTGGGCGGACTCAGCGGGGCGGGCGCAGGCGCAGGGCGGGTCCTTTGCGTCCGGCCCTCTTTCCCCTGACCATAAAAGCAGCCGCTGGCTGCTGGGCCCTACCAAGCCTTCCACGTGCGCCTTATAGCCTCTCAACTTCTTGCTTGGGATCTCCAACCTCACCGCGGCTCGAAATGGACCCCAACTGCTCCTGCGCCACTGGTAAGGGATGCTAGGTTTCTGGTCCTTAGGATTAAAATTCACTGCCTTTTTCTCTTCCTTGCAGGTGGCTCCTGCACCTGCACTGGCTCCTGCAAATGCAAAGAGTGCAAATGCACCTCCTGCAAGAAGAGTGAGTGTGGGGCCATCTCCAGGAATCTGGGGGGTCTGACCTCTCACTCTCCCTTCTTCCCCAGGCTGCTGCTCCTGCTGCCCCATGAGCTGTGCCAAGTGTGCCCAGGGCTGCATCTGCAAAGGGGCATCAGAGAAGTGCAGCTGCTGTGCCTGATGTCCGGACAGCCCTGCTCGAAGATATAGAAAGAGTGACCTGCACAAACTTGGAATTTTTTTTCCATACAACCCTGACCCATTTACTGTATTTTTTTTAATGAAATATGTGAATGATAATAAAAGTTGCTGACTTAATGCTGGCTCTGGTTTTCTTTGTGTGCCTTGGA